CCCGTTGCTTAGTAGACTGCGAAAGGGAGTCTCCTTTCCTTGGAGGAGTCAGGGAACACTCTGCTCCACCAGCTTCTTGTGGGAGGTTGGATATTACCCAGGCCTGGCCGCAGTCATCCGGAGGCCTAAACCCCTCCCTGTGGTGCTTCAATGTTCACGCTCCTTGTCCACTTTCGTGTTCCTCCTGTACTCCTGGTTCCTCTTTGAAGTTCGTAGTCGATAGCGGTAGAAGAAATAGTGAAAGTCTTAAAGTCTTTGATTAATGCTAACTTATGCTGCCTTCTCTCTCTGCTTCCGCTACCTAAGAGGGAAGGGCCCCCTGTCCTGTAATCATGTGACTTGCTTCACCTTGTCAATCACTTAGAAGATTCACCCTCCTTACCCTGGCCCCTTGTCTTGTATGCAATAAATATCAGCGCGCCCAGCCGTTTGGGGCCACTACCGGTCTCTGCGTCTTGATGGTAGTGGTCGCCCGGGCCCAGCTGTTTTCTCTTTATCTCTTTGTCTTGTGTCTTTATTTATTACAATCTCTCATCTCCGCACACGGGGACAACACCCGCTTAGCCCCGCAGGGCTGGACCCTACACCCTTGATTGGCTGGAACTGGGTGACTGGCAGGAGAGCAAGTGACAGTCTGTTCACACCTCCAGTTAGGTTACAGTTCACTTTGTAGGATAAACCTTTAGGCCGACTTTAGGTTATGAGGGCCGGGATCGGTGGTTCACGCCTGTAACCCCAGCACTTTGGGAGGCCAAGTCAGGCGGATCACCTGAGGTCAGGAGTTCAAAACCAGCCTGACCAACATGATGAAACCCCCGTCTCTACTAAAATTACAAAAAAATCAGCCGGGCGTCGTGGCGCTTGGCTGTGACCGGGGCGGGGCCTGCCGGCTGCGGCGGAACCACAAGCGGTGCGGGGCGAGGCGGGCGGCCTGGACGGCCTGGAAGGCCAGCGCGCACCACCGAGACGTGGGCTCCTAGAGGGGCCGGAAGCTTTCGGATAACAACTTCCGCTCGGGAAGTTTGTAAAAGTCTGGGCTACCGGCGCGGCGTAGTGGATGCAGCATCCTAGTGGAGGACGCCCCTGTGGTGAGTGCGCCCGTGTCCCCCGCCGCCCCTCCTTTTGAGACGGAGCTTTGCTTTTGTTGCCCAGGCTGGAGTGCAATGGCGCGATATCGGCTCGCCGCAACTTCTGCCTCCTGGGTTCAAGTGAATCTCCTGCCCCAGCCTCCTGAGCAGCTGGGATGACAGGCAAGTGCCACCACGCCTGGCTAATTTTGTATATCATTTTCTTTTTTTTTTTTTTTTTTTTGAGATGGAGTCTCACTCTGTTGCCCAGGCTGGAGTACAGTGGCGTGATCTCGGCTCACTGCAAGCTCTGCCTCCCGGGTTCGTGCCATTCTCCTGCCTCAACTTCCCGAAATATCTTTTTTTTTTTTTTTTTTTTTTTCAGACAGCGTCTCAGTCTAACATCCAGGCTGGAGTGCACTGGCATGATCTCAGCTCACTGCAACCTCCGCCTCCCATATTCAAGCAGTCCCCCCACCTCAGCCTCCTGAGTAGCTGGGACTGCATATGTGCACTGCCACGCCCCGCTAATTATTGTATTGTTTATAGAGACAGGCTGGGCAACTGCTGGGCTCGAACAGTCCTCCTGCCTCAGCCTCCTAGGGTGTTAGGATTACAGGCGTGAGCCACTGTGCTTGGCCCCTTGTAATATCTCTGTCAGGTTTTCGGTTTGGGTTTTGCTGGCCTCATTAAGACAGACTGGATAGCGTCTGCTCTTCCTCTGTTCACTAAATAGCTTCTAAGATCAGTACTGTGCTTCCGTAGGCTTTGGTGGAGTTTACCAGGGAATCCAGCTGGGTGTGGTATTTTCTGTGTGGGAAGGGTTCCAGTTACATTTTCAATTGCCTTATCAGATGGAAGGCTTCCCTTTCTTTTGTCAGTTTCATGATACTGTGTTTTTCATCGAGTTTGTCTGTTTCATCTCAGTTGCTGAACCTGTTTGCATGAGTTGCTCCTGACGGCCCTTTAGGATACTTCCATGTCTGTAGGGTCTAGAGTGACATCTCCTCCCCTCCCCTGACGAGGTAACCAGGCATGGGCTATCTTCCTCCAGCTGGCTATACCCGCTTACATTTCTTGTCTCCCCAGATCTGCCCTCCTTGGCACTGTGCTTCCCCAGAGGGGTGGCCTCGCTGTTCCCATGGACATGGCCCAGGTGAGCCCTGCTGCTGCCGAGCGCAGCCTCCCAATGGCCTCTTCGGGAGCTGTGTGTGTTGCAGGAGCCAGTGACCTTCAGGGACGTGGCCATCTACTTCTCAAGGGAGGAGTGGGCGTGTCTGGAACCCAGCCAGAGGGCCCTCTACCGGGACGTGATGCTGGACAACTTCAGCAGTGTGGCTGCTCTGGGTGAGCACGGGCTGAGCGCAGCGTGAGCACAGGTAAAACAGAAACTTTTCTCTCCTTTGAGAAGGATTTTGCAGCCCCAGACCAGACCTCGTCTCTCGCCTGGAACAGTGGGAGGAGCCGTGGGTTGAAGACCGGGAGAGACCTGAGTTCCAGGCAGTGCAGAGGGGACCCCGGCCAGGTGAGTGCTGGGCTGTCTGGGCTCGGCGGGCCGCTCTGTGTAAGGGTGTCTGTTCCTTCCACAGGGGCAAGGAAGTCTGCAGACCCCAAGAGACCTTGTGATCATCCAGCTTGGGCTCACAAGAAAACCCACGTGCGGCGAGAAAGAGCCAGGGAAGGAAGCAGCTTTAGGAAGGGCTTCAGGCTGGACACGGATGACGGGCAGCTTCCCAGAGCTGCTCCAGAAAGGACAGACGCCAAGCCCACGGCTTTCCCGTGTCAGGTGCTCACGCAGCGTTGTGGGCGGCGGCCGGGCCGCAGAGAGCGCCGGAAGCAGCGCGCAGTAGAGCTGTCATTCATCTGCGGCACGTGCGGGAAGGCGCTCAGCTGCCACAGCCGGCTGCTCGCTCACCAGACGGTGCACACGGGAACCAAGGCCTTCGAGTGCCCCGAGTGCGGCCAGACCTTCCGGTGGGCTTCAAACCTGCAGCGCCACCAGAAGAACCACACGCGCGAGAAGCCCTTCTGCTGCGAGGCCTGCGGGCAGGCGTTCAGCCTGAAGGACCGCCTGGCTCAGCACCGCAAGGTCCACACCGAGCACAGGCCCTACTCGTGTGGCGACTGTGGGAAAGCCTTCAAGCAGAAGTCCAACCTTCTCAGACACCAGCTGGTGCACACCGGGGAGCGGCCGTTCTACTGCGCGGACTGCGGCAAAGCCTTCCGGACCAAGGAGAACCTCAGCCACCACCAGAGGGTCCACAGCGGGGAGAAGCCCTACACCTGTGCCGAGTGCGGCAAGTCCTTCCGGTGGCCCAAGGGCTTCAGCATCCACCGGAGGCTGCACCTGACGAAGAGGTTCTACGAGTGCGGCCACTGTGGGAAAGGCTTCCGTCACCTGGGGTTCTTCACGCGGCATCAGAGGACTCACAGGCACGGGGAGGTGTAGGGGCGCCCGAAGAGTGGGGTGCTGCGCCTCTGCGGGAGTACTGGGTCCTGAGGGAGAGCTGCAGTGAGAAGTTGCTCTTCAGCCTGGAAAATCAACCTGAATTCAGAGAAGCCTTCTTAGTCCTCAGAGCTCCCCAGTCCCCCGAGAAGTTTACTGGGAAAACTGCCAGGTGGGAGAAGCAGAGCCATGGGTACGCCGGAGATGGCGGGGGCTCTGGAGATGGCGGGGGCTGCGCCCCGGCGCCGGGCATCCTGGGGATGTGCTGAGAGTGTGCGCGACCCCGGAGCCACGTGCCAGGCCGGGCTCAGAGGCGGAGAAGCCTGCCTGGTGCCCACAGCCGTCTGGCTCAGGGACTCCACCCTGGCCCCGAGTCGCCGTCTGCTGGGCCTTTCCTTCCTGGCTCTGCACCCCATGCTGGCTGCCCGGTCTGGCTTCCCTTCTTGTCTCTGTCTTGGGCGAGGCAGCTGTGAGCATTGCACAGAGGCAAAGACCCTCCTGCAGCCTCTGCGCTGGGCCGTAGAAACAAGAGCCTTTGTAATACTGAACCTCATTCAAGGATTAGGAGTGGTGGTTAGGTCAGGGCCACCCCCAGTGCTGCAGGAACGGCCTCCACCCAGCTCTGTTGGTCAGAGCCTGGGTCATGCACCTGGAGTTGGGAGATCAAGTTGGGTCTCAGGGCAGTGAGGTGGCCATATCCACCACATCGCATTTCGTGGGGGAAGAGGTGACCTCTTTGTTTTAAACTTAAGGTGTCTGCTTATCCAGCCAGAAATAAAAATCTGCCAGTGGTGTTCCCAAGGGAAGACCCCCGTGGGAATGGGTCGGGACACTGCCGTGTTTCAGGTTAGCCAATTATTTTTGCTTTTGCCTGTTTTTCTTTAAGAATT